GAGTGGATTTGGAATGTTCCCAACATAAATGATAAATGATAAATGTTTGAGGTGATGGATACCCCAATTACCCTGATTTGATCATTACACATTGTATGTTTGTATCAAAATATATGTACCCCATAAATATGTACAACTATTGTGTATCCATAAAAATTAGAAATAAACTATATATATAAAAACTATATGGATATATATATAAACAAACTATATATGGATATATATATATCCATATCCTTCCACACACATATCCATATCCACACACATATCCATATCCACTGCTACCACTCTGTCTCATATATATATGTATATATGTATATATATATGTATATATATGTATGTGTATATATATATATATATGAGAGAGTGTCAATAATTGGTAAGTGTAGATGAAGAGTATATGGATATTTTATGATACTATTTTTTTTCCAAATAGTTGGGAAAAAAGAAAAGGAAGGGGCGAAAGGATAATTTAATTTCCTAATTGTATTTTCTTAGGCTATTGTTAAATGAATTATAGCTAAGCAGTGAAAACAAAACATTTATTCGGGTATGGTTTTATATTTAGGAGTGAATCAAGTTACTAGTGACTCAACTGTAAGAATTATTAAATTGGTAATGCAGTTTTCGTTGCTTGTTAGAGAGACTTCTCATACTTTATGGTTTATGCTTTGGAAGCAAATAAGCTCTAGAGGAAATGGAACAGGTATGTATTAAGGAATTTAAGTTTTTGCTGTAAGTTTGGAAATACTTAACAAATTCTAACTTTTCATTATCACAAGCCTTTTAAAATTACCTGTGATGATAGGTATCTATAAAAGTAATTATATTGATTTATCCCTTTTTTCTAGGTTAAAAAAATAAGTATGTTTTATTGGTGGTAGCTAAGTGGATCTAGTTGATAAAGGTGGAGATATAAATATATTGGTGTAAAAGGACAAATATGAGATAAGACTATGTATTTATTGCCCATTTATGTAATTGCATGTGTCACTAAGGACAAAGGTCCTTAAAGACGAAAAGCAGAGTAGAAACAGTTCCTTATATTAAGACAGATGAATTTGCTACCTCTTCCCTCTTCATGAATTTTTTTTAAATGTATGGTTGTATATCCTTCCAGTTTTATAATCACATTTGAAAACTCAACCATCTTTCTGGGCACAATTTGATGGCTGAAGATATGCTTCACTCCAATAAAAAGAAAATGAAGATTTTTCAAGAGCATTCGTAGGCTTCGAATCAAAAGGACAGTACTTATTTCCTGAGGTCTGATAACCGTTGTTTTATGAGGAAATAGTACTAGGATCACAGTACCATGGATGTGGTAGGCGAAAATGAGGCCCTGCAGCAGTTCTTTGAAGGTAAGAGGCCAATTTCCAGCATGAATTTGCTGTGTTTCTCAAGATTTTCAATTTGCCTTTGCAGCTCAGGGAGCCAATGGTACTCTGGAGAACCCAGCCCTGGACACAAGTCTGTTGGAGGAATTTCTGGGCAATGACTTTGATTTGGGGGCCTTGTAAGTAATGAGAGCACTGCTCTCTAGTTGATACAAAAACGCAATGTATGTCTCTAATCTTCAGGCAACGCCAGCTCCCAGACACCCCGCCCTATTCTGCATCCGACTCATGCTCTCCTCCGCAGGTCAAAGGTGAGTGCGATCCACCTTCAGCACATCTGGCAAAGGGGCACTTCCTGCTTGTGTCTCTCCCCAGGTGCATGCTACCCAACCCTGAGGCCCACAGCTGGGAGGACTCCAGCTCCTTTTCTCCACCCCACAGCTGCTCCTGCGATGCCGCCCATGCACCCGCTGCAGAGCACCTCTGGAATGGGCGACTCCTGCCAAATCCACGGAGGCTTTCACAGCTGCCACTCAAACGCCAGTCATCTTGCCACCCCCCTGGACCAATCCGTGTCCTCCCATCTGGGGATAGGTTGTTCTTACCCTCAGCAGCCTCTGTGTCACAGCCCTGGGTAAAGAAAAAGATATTTAGTTATCAAAGACCTCCTAACCTTCGTTTTGGTGTCTTGATTTTAGAGCCTCATTGCCTCCAACCAAGAAGAGAAAGTGCACGCAGGCACTGGAGGACTCCGGGGAATGCCGAGTGTGGGCCTGCCACTGCAGACCGAGTGAGCAAACCTGGGTGGGAACAAGGGCGATGAGGAAGGCTCTGACGCACCTGTTTCTTTGCAGTGACAAGTAGGAGTCGCAGCAGTGAAGTCCAGGACCCTGACAGTGAGGGACAGAACAGAATGCCTACAGACCAGTGCTCTCCTGCTCTGAAGTGGCAACCATGCCATAGTGTTCCTTGGCACAGCTTATTAAACAGTCATTATGAAAAACTGTAAGTGGCTTGAGTGGGCTGGAGAGTGAGGGTAAAACTGGTTTCTTGGTTTCTCTTTTCATAGACCTGATGTGGGCTATCGAGTTGTAACAGACAAAGGATTTAATTTTTCACCAGCAGATGAAGCTTTTGTTTGCCAAAAGAAGAATCATTTCCAGATAACCATTCACATCCAAGTTTGGGGAAGTCCAAAATTTGTTGAAACCGAGATGGGCCTAAAGCCAATAGAAATGTTTTACTTGAAAGTTTTTGGCACTAAGGTATGTCTTTTATTTAGTTCAGTTTATATCAGTTAATTAGTTTACTTTTTGTTGTTTCATACAGGTGGAAGCTACCAATCAAATAATTGCTATTGAACAGTCCCAAGCAGATAGGAGCAAAAAGATTTTCAATCCTGTTAAGTAAGAATTTATTTTCTGAATTCCTTTGTGAATCTTGGTTTTTTTTTTTTGCTGTTTGTTTTAGAATTGACCTACTGGCTGACCAGGTCACCAAAGTAACACTGGGACGATTACACTTCAGCGAAACCACAGCAAATAATATGAGAAAAAAGGGAAAACCAAATCCAGACCAGAGGTACTGATGTCACTGTGTGCATGGCAGTGTGGGCATTGGCATTGGTCTGCTGTCTCTGAATTAGATACTTCATGTTGGTGGTTGGACTGTATGCTGCTAACCAAGACCAGTTCTATCTGTTGTCTGCCCACATCTCTGAAAGGATCATTGTAAGGGTAAGCTCAGTTCTCTGACTTTTCTGGATCTCTTTAATTGTAATATATTTATGTATTTTTCCAGGCCTCTAACCCTGGGCAGTTTGAAAATGACAGTGATGCATTGTGGCAGCGAGGACAAGTTCCAGAATCTATTGTCTGTCACGGTCGAGTAGGAATCAACACAGATGCGCCGGACGAAGCCCTGGTTGTCTGTGGCAACATGAAAGTGATGGGGACCATCATGCATCCCTCTGACAGCCGGGCAAAGCAGAATATCCAGGAGGTGAGCACAGATTCAGGCCCTGGGCCCCTCCTGAGTAAAATCTGCTCTTCTTTAATTAAATTAGGTTGACACGAATGAACAGCTGAAAAGAATAGCCCAAATGAGAATTGTTGAATATGACTACAAACCTGAATTTGCATCTGCAATGGGAATAAACACTGCCCATCAAACAGGTACACACACAAATTCCCCTTTTAATTTTGTAAAGATTAAACCTGTGGAGTGTTTTGTATACAGGAATGATTGCCCAGGAGGTGCAAGAAATCCTGCCCAGAGCAGTAAGAGAGGTTGGTGATGTCACCTGCGGAAACGGAGAGACCTTGGAGAACTTCCTCATGGTGGATAAGGTAATCACTGAAAAGATATCAGCTGCTATAAGTTTATGCACTCTGTTTGATTTTTCCCTTTTAGGACCAGATCTTTATGGAAAATGTAGGTGCAGTGAAGCAACTGTGCAAACTAACTAACAACCTTGAGGAAAGAATAGAAGAGTTAGAAATATGGAACAGAAAGCTGGCCCGGCTAAAGCGGCTCAGTAGTTGGAAGTCATCAGCCAGTGAAGCAAGCACAATCAGGTACGTGCAGCCAGGATTGCCATAGAAATTTGGAATAGTAACCAATTTTCTCTCTCTTTTAAAGCAAATCTAGCAGAGCCGTTAGTGCATCTTCTCCAAGAAGGGCCGTTCATAAAAAAAACAACAAGGTAAATAGACACATTTACAATGAAAGGAAATGTTATCACTGCTCATTACTGAACCTTTTTATAGGTTTATTTTTCAGGAAAAAGACAGGCGTGTCCTAATTGGGTTTTCCAGACCTTGGTTATAACTCTGATTGCTGTGATGGCATTTTGGTAAGAAAAAGTTCACTGTTATGCCATGTCAATTTTTTTTTTTTTTTTTTTTTTTTTTTGACAGTGCTTTGACGATAGTTGCCCTCTATATACTTAGCTTAAAAGATCAAGACCGACGTGTCCCAAATCTCCCTCCAAGGTGAGAGTTCAGTTCAATTTTCTGGCCTAAAACTTTCATTAATCATTTCATTCTTTTTCTCCAGCAATATCACAAGCTCACAGGAGCCAGCTCTGCTGCCCACAGCCTCCTCCTCAGGTAAAGGCTTCACATTCCTCACCCTCAAACCCGCTTCCCCTCCCCCCTGCCCAATGCCTTGCAGCACCTAATACATCCCTGGTAACCACACCGGCCTCCTTACAAGTACCTGAAATTACTTTCTGTGAAATCCTGCCGTGTCAGGAGACTTATTGCTGCCCCATCCGGGGAATGAAAGAAGTCTCTTCAAGTCCTGTGCAAAGACAATCTGAGGAGAAGGAATTCCATCAGAGGCGATGGTCAGGTAAATGATGTTCAAAGAGAAACAACTAGAGCCTTCAAGATTGACAGACTTGTTTCCTTTTCAGAAGACAAAAGCAAATCAGTTTTGGCAAGAAATGCACTCAGCGGCCCTGACTGGGAGAGTGACTGTAAGTTGACATTTAAGTGACACTATTCTTTGTTATTTACTTTGTCTATTTCTTCTCAATTCAGGGATTGATACAACCATCAGTTCTATTCAGATTATGGAAATCCAGCAAATAATAGATCATCAGTATTGCATTCAAAGCCTCCAGTGCGGGTAGGTAAGCCTCCCCAGCATGCCCTGGTTGTGATTTGTGGTTTTATTTTCTTTCCATAATTAGATCTGGAAATTATAATTACAATATTCCTGTTAATAAACACACACCCACCAATGTCAAGTTCTCTCTGGAAATAAAGTAAGTGCATGGCTGTAAAAAACAATTTCATTCAGGTGCTCTTTCTTTTCTTTGTCTCTTGAAGCACAACAGAGCCATTGATAGTCTTCCAGTGCAAATTCACCCTTGGAAATATATGTTTCCATAGTAAAAGGGGAACCAAAGGGCTGGAAAGCCACAGAGAAATCTCCCAGGAGATGACACAGGTAATGTTTTCTGCCTCCTCTCTTCCCCGCTGACGAAATGGATCCTCTTTTATTCACTATTTAGGGATATCAGCACATTTGGAGCCTCCCTGTAGCCCCATTTTCTGACAGCATGTTCCATTTCCGTGTAGCTGCACCGGTAAGCTTGCTTTTTCTTTTTCTTTTCAGTGATCTTCCTTTTTTTTTTTCTCCTTTTCTGACAGGATTTAGCTGACTGTTCAACTGATCCTTATTTTGCTGGGATATTCTTCACCGATTACTTCTTTTACTTCTATCGACGCTGTGCCTAATTTGTTCAAGTTTGGGGACTTTACCAAAGAAAAATACTCAGGAATACATTTAACAGAAACGAACATCCTCTTGCAACTTCTTTTTTCTTCTTTGTAAAACATTTACGTTTATTGCTGAAGGACTTTTTCAGGCTTTAGCTTCCAACAGTTTTGAGACATTAATGAGGAGAATAAAATGTTTGCTGAAACTTGAAATAATGTGATGTTTGATTTTGCCATGACTATGAAGAAAACATTTCCTGGAGCAAACAGTTCTGTTGAATTTAAAAATACTATTATTTCTGGTATTAAGGAAGTTGTGAGCTCAAAATAAGGAGATCTAGCCTCTATTTTGTTTTAATGTATTTTAAAGCTTTTGAAAAAACCAAAAGGGCCATGTCGACTTCGGCCCACTAAACATAGACTCTTGAGAATGTGTGATATGGTATGTGGAGGAGATGTGGGGGGTGGTATCTGATACTGAGCTCACATTTAGGCAAATTGTCCTATGTGTGTGTGTATTGTATAAACACATACACTAGAGTACAGAATGTAGTTTGTTAATCAAATGGATTTAAGAGAAATAATTGCAACTCTGCTTTGCAATGCTTGATGGACA